AGCTCTGTTTACAAGGTAATAGCGAGCCTCTCTGGCATTTCAGAAATGCGTGACAGCTGCTTCCTTAGGGCCCTCCCCACTCCATTTTGGTTACGTTGTGACATAAATTACTCCATTTTGCTGTGAACTACAGGGTCATTTCTCAGCCCCCGCCAACCCCGCGGATCCCCCCTCAGCCCCGCTGTATCAGCCTTTCGGATCCTCCTTCAGCCTCTCAGGTCCTCCTCAGCCCGCTGCGTGCCTCTTCAGCCCCCCTTGAACTTCCGTCATCCCCACAGATCCTCCCTCAGCCTCCCTAGATTCCCACCTCAGCGCCCATGGATCCTCCCTCACTGCCCCCTGGGACCTCCCTCAGTTCTGCAGATTCCCCCCTTAGCCTCCTGGGACCTCTCTCACCCCTTCTAGATCCTCTCTCAGCCCCGCAGATCCTTCCGCAGCTCCCCCTGGATCCTCCCTCAGCCCAGCTGGTGCCCACTCAGCCCCGCGGATCCTCCTTCCCTCAGCCCCCGCCCGGGTGCTCCCGCAGTCCCCCTGGGTCCTCCCTCAGCCCAGCTGATGCCCCTTCAGCTCCGAGGATCCTCCCTCAGCCCCCCTGCGTCTTCCCTCAGCCCCCTGCGTCCTCCCTCAGGACCCCTGGGTCCTCCCTCAGCCCTCCGGGACCTCTATCAGCTCTCCTGGATCCTCCCTCAGCCCTGCGGATCCTCCCTCAGCTCCCCACCCCGGGTCCTCCCTCAGCACTCCCCCACTCCGTCCTCCCTCAGACCCGCGGGTCCCCCTCGACCTCGCCGGCCCGCCCTGGTCCTCCCGGTAGGGACGGAGGTCACCTGCTCGCCGGCCCCGCCTGGGTTCTTGTACCGCCACAGCGCCCCCGCAGGCCCCGCCCACCTAGGCTTCGTCCCGCCCCCGAGATTACATCACGCCGCGCCGGCCCCGCCCAACAGGGGCGTATATCTTCGTGTCTCACCGCCCACTCTTGCCTCTCCCTGCCATGGAACACGTCATACCGCGCGACGCAGCGCCTGCCAGTGACGTCGTGGGCTGCAGCGCAGCAGCACCCAACGCAGTGAGTACCTTGATCTCCTGCGTGGCCTCGTCCCTGGTCTTAGTTCCACCGGGCAGCGGGAGTCAGGACCGCCTGTCCTCAGACCCCTCCGCAGCGACTGTGGCGGCCGCAGGTTGGCGCCTCGTGTGGGCCGGGAACAGAGGCTGCACCTGTGATAAGCCCTTGTCCCCATGCAGTCTAGCAGGAAAGGAGAGGGAGCTTTCCCCGAAGACCCTCCTGGACCAGCCCCAGGCTCCTGTGCTGGTGAGGCCGAGGGAGAGGGATGTGGGCATAGGACACGTAGCAGGATTTCCATTTTAGAGGCAGCCGGACCTGTCTTCAGGTCCCTTCCTTGGTGAGAGACAGGGGTACGCCAGAGGAAGCTGGGCGCTCGGCCTCTGTGCAGCCTCATCTCCTGGAATCTGAGTATTGAAAACTGGGCTTTTACTTCGCACACCTCAGCACAGACTCCCATGGGAATCCAGGTCACAGCAAAGCAGCCCTGGGCCTCCATTCTCCTTTAAGCAAGCATGACAATCCTCACTTCACTGAGTTTTTATTAAAACTAGCAATGACCTTAGAAAGCAAGGCATGACCTCAGCTCCACTTTTGAGGCTGCAGTCCATTCAGAGAGGTTTCGCAGACTCGGTAACGGCCAGAACAGACAGCCTGGGCCCTGCCGCAGGCTGACTCAGAATCTTTGGGAGTAGTGACCAACTTCTGCTTTTGGAAAAACCTCTACAGGCGGTTCTGAGAAGTCCAAGGGTTGCTGGGAGAGGTTGGTGAGTGGCGTGGTGATTACATGTGTCTTGGATAAAAAAGATCTCTTCATTCTCTGCCTAGCAGGTTGCACGCCAGGGCCTGTACTGACCACCTCCACGTGCCACTGGGGCTGTAAGGAGGAATGGCGGCCGTGGGCAGCCTGCTTGGGTAAGCATGGACTTTTAGGTCCCTGGGGATTACGGCTGACCAGAGCTTGAACATTTATCTGCAGCCGGCTGAGGCAGAGCACCGTGAAGGCCACCGGACCTGCACTCCGCCGCCTGCACACATCCTCCTGGCGAGCTGACAGCAGCAGGGCCTCACTCACTCGTGTGCACCGCCAGGCTTATGCACGACTCTACCCCGTGCTGCTGGTGAAGCAGGATGGCTCCACCATCCACATCCGCTACAGGGAGCCACGGCGCATGCTGGCGGTAAGCTTCCCTCTCCAGGTGCTTCCAGGTGCCACATGGACGAAACTTGGTCTGTCCCCTGCAGATGCCCATAGATCTGGACACCCTGTCTCCTGAGGAGCGCCGGGCCAGGCTGCGGAAGCGTGAGGCTCAGCTCCAGTCGAGGAAGGAGTACGAGCAGGAGCTCAGTGATGACTTGCATGTGGAGCGCTACCGACAGTTCTGGACCAGGACCAAGAAGTGACCGTGGCTCCAGCCACCCCGGGACATTGCTAAGATGGGAGGGCTGTTCTTAAATCACTCGTTCTTGAAGCTGCCACCTGGAGTCTGTGTCTGTCTCCCCACTTGGTG